GTGTGTGTGTGTGTGTGTGTGTGTGTGTATGAAAATAAAGTGTTAATGTACATGTAGCAAAATGTTAACAATTGTTGAATCTAGGTGAAGGGAGGTCAATGCAGTATTCTTACAAGTTACTATATCTCAAATTTCTTCAAGATAAAAAGCTAATAAAAATGGTGGGTAACCATAGCACAGTAAAAAGAAAAAAGTGGGTGTACCATTTGACCTCTTATTCTACTATTAGGAGTCAGTCTATCCTAAAGATAAAGGAATTTTCAAAAGTTTTTGCCTTTGGGATTTTGGGGAAAAAAACGGGCTTGAGGTAAATCCAAATAAAAACAAATGAGCCTGGGGGGATTTCTGTCCTAATATTCCTCTAAATGGGACCTGGGAAGGCTTTTGAAAAATATATAGGCTATCTCAGAAAAGTTCCAAATAAATTATGTAGCTGCTCCACCCTAATAAGGAAGTTGAGCATAGCTTCCCACTCCCTAGGTGTGGGCTTTGTATAGTGGCTTCCTTCCTAAGACTACAGTATGGAAAGGGGGTTAAAAAAGGTAACTTCAGAGTGGAGAAACCTACAAACCCTACACTTTATTCAGGTAATCAAGGTTGACATGAATAGTCAGAAATCATGTATCCCCCTTTTTTTTTTCTTTTGGTAGAGACGGGGTTCCTCTATGTTGTCCAGCCTGGTCTCGAACTTGAGGTCAAGCGATACACCCGCCTTGGTCTCCCAAAGTCTCCGGATTGCAGGCGTGAGCCACCACGCCCGGCCAACAATCATGTACCCCTAAGCCCATAACCCTGTGTAATTATGCGAAAAATTCCAATAAAGGCACATTCTCCAATATACCTAACCAGTACTCCTCAAAACAGCCCGACTAATTTCAGATAGAGGAACTCCTTATCTTTTCTTCCTCCTACCCAAGATCCCAGTTTAGGAAAAAAATACCGGTCAGGTCACGAGTCAGCGACGTAGAAGGACCCGAGGACGCGCCCACAGGCCGGGACAGGGCGGGACTTCCTGGGCGTCGCTCTCTTCCCATTGGCTGAGAAGGGTCATGAGGATGAACTGTGCAGTCACCTGGCAGGAACCGGAACCCGCGGTTATAAAGTAAAGGAACCCGAGATCTGCGCAGGGGTTCCCTTTGCCGATTTCTCTCACCTCACCTTTCAAACCTAAACTCGAGCCTACTGTTCACCGGCCTAGCATTGCTCTCGCCATGGCTCTCAGCGATGCTGACGTGCAAAAGCAGGTGAGGGGCTTGGTTGGGTCTTACGAAGCCGCTAATGAATTAATATTGACTAATTTCCCTCTAGGCAGAAGAAGAGTTCAACATAGAGAAAGGTCGGCTTGTGCAAACCCAAAGACTAAAGATTATGGAATATTATGAGAAGAAAGAGAAACAGATTGAGCAGCAGAAGAAAATGTAAGTAGATCCTGGTTGCAGTATTAAGCTAATACTAATGCTATTTTTCAATACCGTTTTGCAGTCAGATGTCCAATTTGATGAATCAAGCGAGACTCAAAGTCCTCAGAGCAAGAGATGACCTTATCACAGTGAGTAATTAGCCCCTATTAGTTATAAAATTTAGATAACTTTTATCTTTTCTAATCTTTGTAGGACCTACTAAATGAAGCAAAACAGAGACTCAGCAAGGTGGTAAAAGATACAACCAGGTACCAAGTGCTGCTGGATGGACTGGTTCTCCAGGTACCCTCATAGACCAGATCTACTGTTGATAGTTTCTACTGACTGTATCTACTATTTCTTCCAGGGTTTGTACCAGTTGCTGGAGCCCCGAATGATTGTTCGTTGCAGGAAACAAGATTTCCCTCTGGTAAAGGTAAAGAACTTAGGATAATTTTTTCCCTCCCTGTGACACCTCTCATTGTGTTCTATACTTCCAGGCTGCAGTGCAGAAGGCAATTCCTATGTACAAAATTGCCACCAAAAACGATGTTGATGTCCAAATTGACCAGGAGTCCTACCTGCCTGAAGACATGTAAGGAGTATTCCTGCTGCTAACAGCTACCTAATGATTATTTCCTGTGCTTTTTTTTTTGCAGAGCTGGTGGAGTTGAGATCTATAATGGAGATCGTAAAATAAAGGTTTCCAACACCCTGGAAAGCCGGCTGGATCTCATAGCCCAGCAGGTGAGTGTGGGGGTACTTCTTGGTAGTTGGTCCATTGCGTATTTATTACACTTTCTCTCCACAGATGATGCCAGAAGTCCGGGGAGCCTTGTTTGGTGCAAATGCCAACAGGAAGTTTTTGGACTAAGCCTTCAGGAGGTGGAGCTCGTCGTCAGCTCTCCTGCTGTGATGTGGAAGCTTCTGATATTTGAAGAAACACGAATGTCTCTGTAGCTTCCTCTTCACTGCCCCAGTATTGCTCTGTATTTATCAGCGATGCCCCTCTGTCACTCATGCCTTGCCTAATTGTTCACAATGGTGGAAAGCTTCATGTAATATGATCAGGACCCACCTCCAGTTCTTCTGAAAGTGTGACAGTGTCCAGCCGGTTCTGCAGCACTAGGGGAGGGGGCAGATGGTGGTTGCATGGGCTTCCTGGGTCTCCACTCTCCGTCTGGCCTAAAGGTGATGTATTTGGTGTTTGGCCCTGCAGTCCCCACTCTTGAGGCTTAAGGCGCATGTGGCACACCACTCCTTCCAGCAGTAGTCGCTTTACTGTTACCTGTTTAGGCCTAGAAGTTTTCCCTCATCTGTAAATGTGATTTAAAATCTAAGCCATGAATATGCTTTATTTATTAAAAGAGTTATGCGGATTTAATGTGATTTCTAGTGTAAGGCACTACAAATTTAGGTTTTGACAGAGTCAAATTCTTACTGA